GACACACCATAATTGCCCAAAGTCCATAGTGTACTTTGGGGTTCATTCTTGGTGTTGTACATTCTATGGGTTTGGATATAGTTGGAATCTTACAGTATGTAGACTTTTCAGATTAACTTCTTTCACTTAAGAATATGCATTTAAGGTTCATCTCTGTCTTTTCATAGCTCAATAGTCCATTTCTTTATAGGGTTTAATAATATTCCATTGTCTGATGTACTACAGTTTATCTATTCACCTACTGAGGGATATCTTGGTTGCTTCCAGATTTTGGCAATTATGAACAAAGGTGATATAAACTGTATGTACAGTTTTTTGTGTGGACAAAGGTTTTCAGTTCCTTTGGGTAAAAACCAGCAAGTGCAATTGCTGGATCATATGGTAAGACTGTAAGAAACCACAAGTTGTCTTCCAAAGAAGCTATATCATTTTGCATTCCTACCAGCAATGAATCAGAGTTCCCATTGCTCTACATTCTTGCCAGCATTCAGTGTTGTCAGTGTTCTGGATTTTGGCCATTCTAATAGGTGTATAATGGTATTTCCTTATTTTAATTTGTATTTTCCTAATGACATGATGTGGAACATCTTTTCATATTCTTATTTGCTGTCTGTATGTCTTTGGTGAGGTGTCTTTTAAGGTCTTTGGTGCATTTTTAAAATCAGGTTGTTTTCTTGTTGAGTTTTAATTAAGAGTTTGTTATATTTTGTATAACAATCCTTATCAGATATGTCTTTTGCAGATATTTTCCCCTGGTCTGGTTTGTTTTCTCATTTCCTTGACATTGTCTTTTACAGAGCAGATTTTAATTGTAATGAAGTCCAGCTTATCAGCTCTTTCTTTCATGGATCATGCCTTTGGTTTTGTGTCTAAAAAGTTGTTGCCTTGTCCACAGCCATCTATGTTATCTAACAGGACTTTTATAACTTTGTGTTTTACATTTAGGTCTATGTTCTATTTGAGTTAACTTTTGTGAAGAGTGTAAGGTGTGTGTCTAGAGTCTTTTTTTTTTTTTTTTTTTTTGCACATGAATGTCTAGTTGTTTCAGTACCATTTGGTGAAATTTGTTTGTTTTTTTTTTTTCTCCATTGTATTGCCTGTGCCCTTTTGTCAAAGATCATTTGACTATATGTGGGTCTATTTCTGGCCCCTCTATTCTATTCTGTTGATCTGTTTATTTCTTCTTTCATCAATAACACAGTCTTGATTATTCTAGCTTTCTAGTGAATCTTGAAGTTGGTTAATGTCAGTCCTCCAACTTTGTTCTTCAGTATTGTGTTGGCTCTTCTGGGTCTTTTGCCTCTTCAAATTAACCTTAGAACATTTCTTTCTTTTCTTTTCTTTTCTTTTTTTTTGATACCCTTAAAATAACTTGCTTGGATTTTGATTGTAATTGCATTGAATCTGTAGATTAAGTTGAGAAGGACTGCCTCCTTGGTAATATCCTTTTCATGAACATGGAATATCTCTCCATTTATTTATTCTTTGAATTCAGTTATCAGAGTTTTGTAGTTTTCTTCATACAGGTCTTGGCATATTTTATTAGATTTATACCAAAGTATTCATTTTTTTCTGGGTGCTAATGTAAATAGTATTTTTAATTTCAAATTTCACTTGTTCATTGCTAATATATAGGAAAGTGATTGACTTGTATATTAACTTTGTATCCTGCAACCTTGCTATAATTGCTTATTGGTTCCAGGATATGCCACCTATTTTTAGTCTTTTAAGTTATTGCAGTTCTTAGAGAATACAATTACAACTCACTTACCCAATGATTTTTATGTTCACATCTTTTAATTATATAAAACAGACGTAGTAGTTCTGTTGTTAAAGTAGGTTAAATATCTTTTGTGTTTTGGCTATAAACTATAAGATTTAGAAAACCTGAAACAACTTAAACTTTTGCTACTTTGAGACTTGGGATCTCAGTATCTTATTTCAATTAAAAAAATTCTTAATCATTATGAAAATCGATGTGCTTGTATGCTGCTATTTCTAAAAATGACTTTGTGAAAAGTGGCCTGGCATGGTGGCTCATGGAAGGCTAAGGCAGGAGGGTCACTTGAGGCCAGGAGTTTGAGACCAATCTGGACAACATAGTGAGACCTCTTCTTTACAAAAGGTTTTAAAAATTAGTGAGGCGTGCTGGCAAGCACCTGTAGTTCCAGCTACTTGGGAGGCTGAGGTGGGTAGATCACTTGAGCCCAGGAGTTTGAGATTGCAGTGAGTTGTCATCAGGCTGCTGTGCTCCAGCCAGGGAAACAGAGTGAGACCCTGACTCTTATAAAACACAAAAATAAAAACTAAAAATGACTATTTGAAAAGTAAAAATAAATACATGGCATTGAAAGTGTGCTTGAACTAGAATTCTATGATTTTTATAGTTTGATTCAAGTTTCTGTGATTCTGATTATGTAAATTTGGAAATACTGTTGAACATTTAGCTGAATGTACATTATGGGATACAAAGAGAGGAATATTCAGTTTCTATGGAATTCAAGAAGGGTTTCATAAAGAAAGGTTTGGATTAGATTTTTGAGGGTAAGTAGAAGTATGTCCGTTGGGTAAGAAATTGAATTTTACTTTTCCTCAATAACGATAACAGCTGCATTTATTTTACATTTAATATTTACCAGGTATTATTCTACATTCCACTTATATTGACTCATTTAAATCTTTATGAAGTAGTTAAATTCTGTTTTTTTAAACCTTTATCTTACAGATGTAGAAATGGAGGCTCAGCAAGATTGGAGTAACTTCTCCAAAATCACACAGCTAGAGATGACAGAATTTGACTTTTAACCCAGGCTTCTTGTCCCTTGTGCTGTTGTGCCAGTCTTTTGTTTGTCTTGAGTAAGATTCACTTATGAAAAAATTGAATTTCACAAGTTCAATCTAGTGTTTGAAATTCAAAAACATTTTCCTATAGAAATCATAATTAGTAACGATATTTTTAGAAAATGTTTCCCGAACCTAGTTAACACCTAATATATCTCTATAGTATTCAAGCAATTAATCATTACTATCCGGCATAGCAGTACTGATTGACATTTTTAACTAGGTGTCAAACACATCTGCCACTGCTGCAGTAAGTCATAAGATTCTTTCATATTTCTTCTACCTTAACTGCATCCACTGAAGGCACTGCTTTACACCAAAGCCTTAGTTTCTCTTAGGCCTGAAGATGCACTTCTAGTAACACTGATGAGTTGAAGAGCAATTTGAGAAATTGGGGATGAGTTGTGCTGAACTTGAATTTCTTATCAGTGTAAGCACTTAGTGAGTTACACTTGTTCCAAGCCTATCTCACGGTTATCCCAGTTCTTTTCCTGAGGACTCTTCTTTCCACTTGGGCTATTTTCAATTAGAACTTTGTTTCTTCTTCAGGTTGCAAAGAAGAATGTAATCTTGTAGAGTACCTTGCCTTCCCTTCCATACATTCAGCAGACATAGTTCCTTTAAGGGATTTTACTGCTAGGAGAATTTCATAGGTCATATTCCCATGTTACTGCTTCACAGGTATTTACTTATTTACTTACTTATCACAGAAATCCTTTAGGGGAAAGAGACAATAATGATGGGATGTTGTAAATTTTTGGAAGTAGAGAGGTTCGGATTGTGAAGAGGAGATGAGATAAATAGTAAGTGGCACTGCAAAGAGAAAGGGAGATTTTTCTCTACTAGTAGAAGTGGCTTATGAAGAAGGAACTTCAACAAGCTGTTCTGCTCCATTTTATAAATGTATGATTATAGATTGCCAATAGTTAATGCCGTGAGTACTTGATACTGTAAGGCTATGGCTGTTTTTAAAGTAAGATTAATACTTTTATCTTTGTGATAAGTAATTAGAAGCCCTTTGAAATACTAATCTAAATTATTTGTTTATATAGCTATCTTATGTCTGCCCTTTACACAGCGCTTAGCTGATTTTTGTTATCTTTTACCTGGTGATTGCCACCATTTGCCCCAATGTGCTGAACCACTTAGAAAAAGCAATGCCATAGTTTCCTGCTTTCTTTTTCTAAAAGAAAAAGTCATACAGCAAGGTTCTGTTACTGAAGCCAAAACTTCATTAACTTGATTATTATTGAGTATTTTTGTTATTTCTGGAGATTTTGGGCCTTTTTACAATGAATATAAATGATCAAATTCTTATGGTTTATGGGGATATGTATTTAAGTATTCGTGTTCCATAACTAGAACCATTTGTTTCTGCATTCGCCCTTGGTCAAGAGAGAAAGCATGACATTTTTTTCTTGAAAGGTTTGTTTTTATTGATGGTTAAATTTATTACTAGAATTTTATTTGTTTAAATTAATGCATACTTACTCCTTCCTCCCTTCCTCTGTGAGATTAATTAACATCAGGACAATGAAGCTTCATTGTATCAGTTATTACTAGACAGTTTAGTTGTTTGGGTAGGATATTGCGTGTCGAATATAGCAGTCTTTTCTTATCACAATCTTTACGAAAAAGTAGAAAAGAGCCTGGATAACTGGAATTAGAAATAATTGCCAACAAAATATGTTTTCTAGTCAATAGGGACAGATAAGCACGCTTTAAAAACATTCATTGTACTGCAGGTCATAACTTTAATTGAGACATTTAGTTCTTGATGATTAAAACTATTTTCTAATTTGATTTCAACTAACATTTACTGAATGCTTATTCTTGATTTTAATAGAGAGCTTCCCACTTAATCATTCTTATCAGAAGTGTTTAATGTCATCATAGTTCTTTCTCTTGATAGCCACTGAAAAGAAAATGTTCAGGTTATAAAGAAAATGAATCATTTAAAAAGAGAGAATTGGCCACGTATCTGAGAGATAGATCTTTTTTAAAACTATGGAACTGTTGGCATTCACAAGTCTTTCTTAAGAGAAATTCCCACAAACTACTAATTGAGGTGAATATGATGGGTGGTAGGCTAGGTTTACTCCTTTAATTTGGAACTCTGATTTCCTTTCAGGTCTTATAAATATTAGCTTATTTAATCTTTATGAGAATGGATTATTATTCATTGCCATTAGCAATAATTACACAGGCTTTGATGGTGGTTTAGAAATGTTAAATCTGTGAATGCCAATGATTAATTGTGTATTTAGCTAAAATATTGCAATCATAGACAACATGATCTGTTTGGTATTTTGGAGATCATTTGCCAGCTCTTGTCATTTTGTAGATAAGGAAAGAATCCCAGGGAGAGCTTTTCTAATTGCTGTGTAGCTAGTTAGTGACGGAACTACTTCGATCCTAGTGTGTTTAATTATTTAATGCATTAAAAATATTCACAATGAATGCATTTACCTAACTTAACAAATTTTCTTGGCTTTTGTGTATGGCTTAAAATTTAATTAAGCTGAAATTTTTATATTAAATTTATTTAATGAAGCTTTCTCAGTGCACTTTGAGCAAAGTTTTGATTTTTAGTTTGTTAAAAGGAAAGGTGTTTTTGTTTTGTTTTGTTTTGTTTTTGTTTTTGAGACAAATTCTTGCTCTGTTGCCCAGGCTGGAGAGCAGTGAGTGGTGTGATCTCAGCTCACTGCAACCTCCCCTCCCAGTCTTGCGATTCTCGTGCCTCAGCCTCCCAAGTAGCTGGGATTACAGGCTGTCGCTGCCACTCCTGGCTAATTTTTGTATTTTTACTAGTGAGGAGGTTTCACCACGTTGGCCAGTCTGGTCTGGAATTCCTGACCTTGAGTGATCTGCCTGCCTCCAAAGCCCTGAGATTACAGGCTTTAGCCACTGCACCTGGTCTTAAAAGGAAAGTATTTGTAACACAAAGCTATCTCATTAAAATGAGGAGATTGTCTTGTAAAAACAGATGTACTCCTTCCTTTGAGAAAGGAGAAAGCACAATATATTGTCTTTTACTCTTAAAGTGAATAATTTTCTTTATGCTAAAGTTTAGTGTGTGACACACAGTAGGAACCTGAATGCAATGAAGAACAGTGGGAAAAATTTATGCTTTATCCATTTATTTTATCAAAAGGTAAAGATTTATTCAACTTGTGTTTAATATCTGCCATCTCCCACCCTCCTGGGAATGGAGGCTGAAGAAATGAGATGAATGCCATTTTCAAGGGGGAGAGACCCTTAAGTTAGTGGTCACAATTGAGCATGATACAGGTTATTTTGGAGTTACGCATATGTTCTTTAGTAGAAGTTGGAAAGTCAATGAACGTTTTATAGTGCACATGAATGTTGAAGACTCAGTAGCAGTTGGTCTAAACAAACTGATTTGTACATGTCAAACATGTCTTTTCATTAATTGATTTTGGCTAATGACTTCTTTGAATACATACCTGTAGAGATATTTTCTATAATGTCAGAAAATACTCTTAAGGAAAAGTGACAGAATTTAGGAAGCTTTCTTCCATTGAACCTTTTATTTGTTACTTTTTAGTACTGTAATGAAACATTTATGCATGTCTTGGCTAGAGATTAAGTGGCTTGTTAATATGTTTAAGAATATTTTGTTCCTTGTCAACACTTTAATGACTATGGCATTGCTTTATATGAGATATTACATTATTTATTCAACCTCTTTTAACTGTGGAAAGTTATCTTTTAAAATAAACAACTGTTAATTTGAACACCAATATGTTAAAATGGTTTGTGACTTGTGTTTAATTAGAATGTTTTCTATTGTTATGAAAAAGTATCTTTTTCCTTTCCCTCTTTGTTGTTGGTCTTCCATTTGCCTTGTCATTTATACTGCGGAAAATGTCTTTTTATTTCTAAATTTAATCAAAATCTGATAAATGACTTTATATTGTCATCTTTATCCGAAAGTCTGGAGCTGGTATTTTTTAAGATAGTTACATCAAATTCACACATTCTACTGTTGTAGTTCTAATCTTTAAAAAATTTAGAATGTATCTAGGCATTGAGGATTTATGCTTTTTGACCTTTGAAAGGGTCAAAAAGCTGTACTGAGGTATTGAGGATTTATGCTTTTTGACCTTTGGAAGGACATTAAATTTCTTGTTTTTCTGATTTAGAAAATGGCAAAAAAATTATGCTTTCACTTTTTAAGGAAATTAAAAATGTATTTTATGCTGTAAAACAGTGCTGACAAACCCAATTAATTCTGTAAACAATTAAATTTGGAAATAGATAAATCTGAGTTCAAATTATAGTTGTTGACAATTATGTTTTATAATTCTATTTGTAATATTAAGATGAACTATATGAAATTGCCATTTTGTAGGTCAAGACAATTAAGTATTAGCAATTTCATAGGATTCAACCAATAAATGTACATTAGATATCAATAGGTGTTCTTATTCTTTAGCTGCTTTTCTACCAAATTCTTCTGTTCTTTCATTTCATATTTAGTATAGGCCCCCATTTTTTACTTCCAGTCCAGTTTACTGTGTCTGTAAGCGCTGCAGGTATGTTAGAAAACCAGTGAAGGCCACAGTAGTGGGATACCAGAGATGCTCTATGGGAAGGAAGTCTGCTGGTCTCTTCATGATTGTTTTGTGCTGCTTTTATCAGCTTTGGCATTATATGGGAGAATTTCTCTTCTGGATTAGACAGTCCTCAGACCTACCAAAGAACCTATTGGAAATAACCATCTTCAAAAACCCAGTTTGGGTCCATCAGTTCCACATACATAGTTTCATCACACTTTTCTTCTCAAGTTTCTAGACCTCTTAGTCACATTGCCAGAGTGGTAATTCTGGTTTTTATCTTATGACATGACATTTTTTTCCTCCTTTGAAGACCCTGATCTTGGTGTGGTTATTCTTCAAATTTTTCTTTCAAACCTTGTCCATTTTGGTGCTTTCTTTGGTTCTTTTGATTACCCACTTAATCATCCTGGATTTTCCTATTCTTGTAACCTGTATAATGTCCCATGATGATCAATCTTTTTTTTTTTTTTCCCTTAAAATTTTTTTTACAGTTACAGAGGGTCTCACTTTGTCAGGCCGGAGTACAGTGGTGCACTCATGGCTCACTGCAGTCTCAACCTACTGGGCTAAAGTGATTCTCTCACCTCAGCCTTCTGAATAGCTGGGATTACAAGCACATGCCACCATACTCAGCTAATTTTTTTGTTTTTACTTTTGGTAGAAGGGTGTCTCGCTATGTTGCCCAGGCTGGTCTTGAACTTCTTGCCTCAAGTAATCCTCCTGCCTTGGCCTCCCAAAGTGTTGAGATTATGGACATGAGCCACCACATCCTGCTAAATCAATCATTTTTCTGATGTTTTTACCTAATATGCTGAATCATGCAGATTTGCAGGTGCTTGGCAATCATTCAATCAATTCTATGTTCCTCTTTTGTCAAAATTTTCACAAATTTTAGCTGTCCCTTCTTCCTCTCCTTTCTTTTACAGCTCAACTCCTTACCCCATTGTGGTTCTTAGGAGATGATCTGAGAATTTTGAATTTTGAAATTTGAAATAATCTATAATAAGTTCTTCAAATAACTCTATCTACTGGAAGGTAGGACATCTAGAACGTTGACCTAGTTTTTCAACTACCCTGATCAAATTCATATAAACTGTGAGACCTCTGTTTTCAGAATTAATACATCTCCATACCTATATGTGCTTTCAATTCAGTAGGATATATGAGATCTTGTAATAGATAAACTTTTTTATGTTTTTGATCTCATCTATTTCTGACCCTTAAGCAGTTAAATTCCCACATTTAACTCTTCAGCACCTCCCTAATGTTGGTTCCTTCCCTTTTGCTTCAAGCATGTACATTTCTCTCTTATAATAAATATATTTTATATATATATGTATTCTAGTAACTGTCAGATTTTTCTTTTATTGCTTAGTTTATCCAATGATTATGCCCATTATTTCCATTTTATCTTTACATAATCACCTAAGTCTTATTTTACTGAAACTTACAGAGATAATTACTAATCTCATGCCTAATTTATTTTTTCTCTAAAAGTTTTAATTTTAAAAATTTTGCTTTTGATTTAAAAGCTGTTTTGCTTCAAGCTTTTATGGTATTGCTTGGACTATTTCAGTGGATTTCTAATATAGTTCCTTGCTTCCAATTACTTTTACCCCTTCAATTTATTTTTCCCATTATAGTTGCAGAGTCATTTCTCCAAACATATTTGATTTGGTTACTTCCAGGCTTTATATCCTGGGATTATTTCCAAGTACTTGCAGAAGAATCCATTGTGTGCAACCCATACTAAAGTCTAGCCATGTGGAACTTCACATTATTTCTGGATTGTGCCATTTGTTCTCCTTGTCTTTGTACGGGTAGGTATAACTGCCTGACCTTCTCTTCCTTTCCTGTTCTGATAGTGGAATACTCTTTTTAACCTTGTCAAACTAGTTCGGATGTCACCTCTGTGAACCAGTATTTCATAGACTTCCCTTGTATATTTAATCACTCTATTGGAGTGTTCCCATAACACTGGAGATTGATCTCTACCATACCACTTATATTTTATTTGTAGGTGGCAGTGAGGAGTGATTAACACTTAAAGTGTTTGATAAAATCCACATACGATGAAAGAAATAAGTTAAGTATTCCCTCCAGGACCCATGGTAGACTAGATTGTAGCCAAATTAATGGTATTTACATATCCAAAGAGAGTAATTTTTAGATAGGTTTTATCTAAAGAAAGAGTGTATCAATAAAAATAGCTAGAATTGAATGTAATTTACCCAAAATTATTTGGGGTTTGAGAGTATTCTACCCTCTAGTGTGGTATTTTGTATATTTCATCAGACTTTCATCACTCCTTGAATGAAATATGCTTTAATGATATTTGCTGCTTTCTGCCCTAAATCACTACTCACCAAGCATCCTGTTTCTAATTTGGCTTCCAGTATATCATTAAGACAGTAATCGAATGGAACACTTAGTAAACCTAAATATCTGATCCACTTCATAGTTTGTTTCACTGTATGTTAAGTGACAAAACTCTTACAAACTTATTACAACCAGTCTCCAATACATAAAGATTGATCATCCTTTATGTATTAGCAAAAGCCTATTTGCCGTGTGTTCGGAAAAGCCGAGGATGCACCCAAGGTGCTTTCCTTGGGAGGCCTATCTGAAGCTTGTCAGCCTTCTTCGTGAGTTTCTTTCAGTCTACACCTTTTCCCGTCAGTGGTTCTAGTATTCTACCAATCATCCAAACTAAAACATCTTGAAATAACCTTTGAAACATTCCTCAGTTTTATTCTACAGTTGTTATACTTTATGTTCAGTCACATTCAGAGTTTGATTTTCTTCTGAAGTAGATTTTTGTTCTTTCCTTTTGTTTCAACGACATTTATCTTATTCTTAGTTTTTATCTTTAATTGATTAATATATCGCTATATCTAATTTTCATTATGTGTTACTTGAATTATTTCAGCTCCCTGCCCCTGCCTGTTTAGAAGTCCTAGGTGATCTTTCTATTAAACATTTCAGCTAAATACCTTCTCTTGGTTTTAAAGACTCAAGGAGCTAAAATTCAGTCTTCATCCTATTTTCCACAGTTCCTTTTTATTTAGTAAGTTTGCTTTGGTTGAGGTAGGCGTTTTGCTGTTGCAAATACCTTCTGTGTTCACACTTGTCATTTAGCCTGAAATTCCCTTCTCTTTACTTTTCTGTGATTTTAGTTTCTGTCTTTAGGTTTCATCTACTCTATGAAACTTTATCCAATTTAAAAAAATTCTACAACCCATATTCATAGTACCGTGCAATTTTGTGCTCAAATATTATTTTAATATGTATATTTATTGTTACGTAATATGTTAATCTTGGGTTTTAAGCTCTGTTAAGACAAATTCTTTTATAGTAGCCCTGTTCATTCATTCAACAAGTAATCAAGTGTGCTACTATGAGCCATCAACTATTCTAAATGACATTGCTCTAAGTGTTTGGGATATAACAGTGAACACAAACATCTTTGTGCCAAGTGCCTGATGATAGCCAGGAAGATACTGGATGTATATTAGATAGACAGCATGTTCTTGTTAGTTGAATTTTCATATGCTTTTTCTATTTATAGATATAATTTCTGTGGCGACATAATTTGGATTTACAGTGATTTTTAACATTGTTTAAGATCATAAATCATTTGTTATATTGATATATAGTTCTTTTTGAAACTACCTTTGCAAAATTATGACAGCAAGAGAAATCTGACATAGTTGACTCCCATCTTGCTTCTAACCTCCAGGCTGTTCTAGGTCATTTTTGGGCATTGGCCAGGCTAACCTTGGGAGGCATTTATTTTATAGTTTAACTTTGAAGCTAGGATGATAATAGTTCCTTCCTAAAACTAATCCCCCCTGTTGAAACAATCTGAAACTGCCTTTTAAGACTAGTGAAAGACCGCAAGATTAGAATTGTGGGAGGAGCTTGAGTTCTGTTAAGATGTAGGTGTAGTTTTTATAATCCCTTATTGCTCAGGAGTCATGTGGCCAGAAGTCACAAGATTTGTGACTTCCCCAGTTACTCCTACAGATAACATCACTATTGTAATACCTAAGATTGGTTTTTTTGAGATGTTTTTCAGACTAACCACATGCAGACCCATGATTCATGACTCATCTGGTCCTGTGGCCCAGTTGAGTATATGAGGCAGACTCAGTATATGAGGACCGTTTTCTTTACCCCTATGATTTCATCCCCAACTAAGCAGCAGTCTCCATTCCCTAGCCCCCCTGTCCACCAAATTGTCCACAAAAGCTTTAGCCTCTGAGACTTTGGGCAGTGATCAGTCTCACTCAAATCAGTCGCTTCTCACTCAAATCAGTCTCACTCAGTCAGTTGAGCCATTTCTTCCATGTAGTTGGCCTTGCATTAATTAAACTCTTTATTGCAGTGCCGTGATCTCTGTAAGTTGATTTTGTCTATGCAGCAGTCAGGAAGAGCCCATCAGGCAATTACACATTTAGGGGCTTGTCCAAGATCTGCCCTTCTGGGTGCCTGTCTGCTATCTCTCAGCCTTCCACTGGTACAATGGAACTGGGAGTGAGCTCGGGCGTTTCTTATTTGTCTCGAACTGAGGGCCATCTCTGATACGGTCTCTGCCAATGAGACGCGGTCAACCCATAGTGCTTGGGCCTAATTGCAGTGAAGAAACAGTTACTGGAAGATGTCTTTAAACTAGGCTGGTGAGTGTACAAAGCACTACCAACATCCTCTTCCTTCTCCTGTTCTGGTTGGCGCCTTTTGGGCCAACCTAGCTCTCCTTAGATTGTACAGAGAGTCTTGGTTTAGGGAGATTTCTCTCCACTTAGATGGAGAACAGGGGCTTGTTTGGAAAAACACTTTTCTGGTCAGGATTCTGGTTCTGAGAGGCCTCTTGTCTGTCTTTGTCTGTGTTCTTATATGTATATCACTCTGGCTGGAATGGGAAATATTAATGATAGGCTTTTTATAGTTCTATGAAATGGAAAAAGGATGATTTTTCTTTTGTAACACGTCTTGGCCCCCACAGCTATAGCAGAGCATGCAGGGTCACCAAAGCCACTCAGGAAGAGGGAACCAGAAACCTGGCAAGCTAACAAAAAGGTAAGAATTTCTTACCAGCCAGGCTTCTGGTCCATTATTAAATTTGTTTGTTTTTTTTACACAGGGTGTGATAGGTATACAGCTGGTTGTTACCATGGTGATGGCCAGTGTCATGCAGAAGATTATACCTCACTATTCTCTTGCTCGATGGCTACTCTGTAATGGCAGGTAAGGCAAGGATAGGCTGATTTCAACTGACAGCTTTATTTAAAAGAATTCTTTTTTTGCTTAGTTTGAGGTGGTATCAACATCCTACAGAAGAAGAATTAAGAATTCTTGCAGGGAAACAACAAAAAGGGAAAACCAAAAAAGATAGGTAAGTTTTATTGAGCTTGTAAAGTAATAAATTGTTTTTTGTGTCACTTGTCTGATTTTTATAGGAAATATAATGGTCACATTGAAAGTAAGCCATTAACCATTCCAAAGGATATTGACCTTCATCTAGAAACAAAGTCAGTTACAGAAGTGGATACTTTAGGTAAGGGAAATCTTGATAAAATGTTCTATAAATTTTTTTTTTTTTTTTTTTTTTTTCTTTCCAGCATTGCATTACTTTCCAGAATACCAGTGGCTGGTGGATTTCACAGTGGCTGCTACAGTTGTGTATCTAGTAACTGAAGTCTACTACAATTTTATGAAGCCTACACAGGAAATGAATATCAGCTTAGTCTGGTGCCTACTTGTTTTGTCTTTTGCAATGTATCCTTCAAAACATCATTAATATTAATTTATTGTGGTTTTTCCTGAACTTTTCCTTCTGCAGCAAAGTTCTATTTTCATTAACTACACACTATTTTAAAGTAGAAGATGGTGGTGAAAGATCTGTTTGTGTCACCTTTGGATTTTTTTTCTTTGTCAAAGCAATGGCAGTGTTGATTGTAACAGAAAATTATCTGGAATTTGGACTTGAAACAGGTAATAGTTTCATACAACTTTAAAAATCAATTTAATCTGTTGTTTTTTTTTTTTTCCCCCACAGGGTTTACAAATTTTTCAGACAGTGCGATGCAGTTTCTTGAAAAGCAAGGTTTAGAATCTCAGTAAGTTTTTGAAAAATTAAGCATTATTTAAATTTATCAGCTTTTTAAAAAATTTTATTTTTAGGAGTCCTGTTTCAAAACTTACTTTCAAATTTTTCCTGGCTATTTTCTGTTCATTCATTGGGGCTTTTTTGACATTTCCTGGATTACGACTGGCTCAAATGCATCTGGATGCCCTGAATTTGGCAACAGAAAAAATTACACAGTAAGCGGAAAATGTACATAAGCACATGCAGAAATTTTTATATTTATTTCTTACGTACTTTCAGAACTTTACTTCATATCAACTTCTTGGCACCTTTATTTATGGTTCTGCTCTGGGTAAAACCAATCACCAAAGACTACATTATGAACCCACCACTGGGCAAAGAAAGTATCCCTTTGTAAGTATGGGCATTTGAGGGCTGATTTTTATTGAGAGCACCGTATCAACTTTTTGATCTGTAGAATGACAGAAGCCACATTCGATACTCTGCGACTCTGGTTAATAATCCTGCTGTGTGCTTTGCGGTTGGCCATGATGCGTAGTCACCTGCAAGCTTATTTAAATTTAGCCCAAAAATGTGTGGATCAGATGAAGAAAGAAGCGGGGCGAATAAGCACGGTTGAGCTACAGAAAATGGTAAGTTTTATACCCTAGTCAAAATGAAAAATCATTAGACACTTAAGAATGTTGTTGGTTGCAGGTGGCTCGAGTCTTTTATTATCTTTGTGTCATTGCACTGCAGTATGTGGCGCCTCTGGTAATGCTGCTTCACACAACTCTGCTTTTGAAAACACTAGGTAGGCATGCCCTGGCAACTAGGAAGCATCTTTTCAAATTGTATTTGTGTCTTTGATTTTCTAGGTAATCATTCCTGGGGTATTTATCCAGAATCTATCTCTACCTTACCAGTGGATAATAGTCTACTGTCCAATTCTGTTTACTCTGAATTACCATCAGCTGAAGGGAAAATGAAGGTAACTGTTACACAAATAACAGTGGCACTGAGCAGCTTAAAAAATATTTTTACTCCTCTTCTTTTTCGAGGACTTCTGTCTTTTCTGACCTGGTGGATTGCTGCTTGCCTCTTTTCTACAAGCCTTTTTGGGCTTTTCTATCACCAGTATCTGACTGTGGCATGAATCTCAGTTAACAAAAAAGCATATCCAAATCACCCTTTAAATTAAAATATCTGTGCCCTTAAAGGGCTGATGAAAACCAGAAGAAAGCAAATACAATGGGAAAAAAAAAACATATCAGAATGTCTTGTATTAAATGTTTCCTCTGTATTCTCAGGGTGAATTAATGTAGTAATATTTAAAATTACAAAATAGATTGTTAACTGTTACACTGTGGCATTGGAATTTTAACTCTTTGTATTTACTGGTATGAGAGGGCTATCTACAAGGGTAATATTTCTGATTACCCTGGTTTACAGAAACCTCCAGCAGTCTTTGAAACATCTCACATGACTCTAGTTATTGATTGCTTTTAATGGTTTTATGGTACTGTTGATAGTCATAGTGGCTGCCTATAGAACAATCTTCAAACTGAGCCATGCTTTAGGGGAGGGAAAGGGGCTAAAGTCTCTTCTGTTGGTAATTTATTAGTTACTCTTGAAACAATAAAATCCAACAGAAAGGAAGAGATAGCTACTGTATATTACAGTAAAGAAAGCTGCATAGTTATTTTAAATTTAATGGAGATGAATATGGTTAAAATATATAACTACTGCTGCTTGAGAATAGCAAGAGTATTGTTTTAAAACATATTCCACCCAACTTGAGAGTTCTTTTAAAATGATTGGCCATATGAACATTTGTAATCTTGCCATTAGGTTTGGACCTGCCATATTTTGTTTTATTCTGTGATCCTAACTAGTTCCTTTTAATAGGCTAAAATATTTATCAATACTGATCAGACTTTAAAGAAATTACTTTGTAAACCTGCTGACTACCTGTATGTATTGTATATATATTATATATTAAATATATAATATATTGAGATTATAAAAGATGAAAATATTGAATCCTTATAATATTTTAAGTTGCAGAATGTATGTTAAAAAGTGACTTGAATGAGATGTATTTGTATCTAGAAATTTTATTTCTTTTTGGAATGAGATTAAAATACATTTTGAAAGTTCAGCAGAGTAAGCAATTTATTTGTGTTGCCTATGTGTGAGTGTATTTAAAGTTTTATGGACGCTTAATGGTTTCTCCCAAATTAAAATTCTTTTTCTGTCATTTCCAAAAATCAGAATCTTTCCCTCTCAAATCAGGTCTACAGGTATCATGTATGCCTTTGTTAAATAGGACTTGTTTTAAATTTGTAGTTT